GTCGGAGTTTCGCTCTTGTTGCCCAGGCTGGGGTGCAATGGCGCCAGCTCGGCTCACAGCAACCTCTGCCTCCCGGGTTCAAGCCATTCTCCTGGCTCAGCCTCCGAGTAGATGGGATTACAGGCATGTGCCACCACACCCGTCTAATTTTGTATTTTTAGTAGAGACGGGGTTTCTCCATGTTGGTCAGGCTGGTCTCGAACTCCGGACCTCAGGTGATCCGCCCCCCCTTAGCCTCCCAAAGTGCTGGGATTACAGGCGTGAGCCACCGCGCCTGGCCGGACTTTGGCTTTTACTAAGAGTGAGATGGGAAGCTGTTGGAGGATTTGAGAACCTAAGCGTCATGATCTGACTTGTCATAAGAGGATTCCTGGAACTGCTGTGCTGGGAATGCCAGTGAGGTTGCTACTACAATAACCTAGGCAAGAGATGGTGGCTCCCAAAGACACGGGAAGGAGCAGCTCTGGGGTTGGAAGATAAAATTTGGGGTCTGACAGCTACATTGGAGAAGCCTATTAGCCATTCGAGTGAACTGTGGAAGAGGCAACTGGATGTATACAGGTCCGGAGTCTCGGGGAAGATCAGAGCTGGGAGCTGGCACTTGGAACTCAACAAATAGTATGTATTATTAGCAGTAATATGGAACCTTAGCTGTACTACTACTTACTAGTAGCGAGCTCTTGAGTTAACCATTTTTAGGTTCTGGGCCTCAGTTTCCCTGTGAATGAAATGGCGAAAACACTCCCACATAACGGGACCTTGAGAACGAAATGAAAAGTATCAAGGGCTGACCGTGAGCAAGGTGAGAGCCATGAGCCAAAACCACACGAGCCTCTCCGGGAGGGGGGGGTCACTGCTGCGGAATCAGCGACAGGTTTCCGAATCCACGGCACACGCTCTGAGGTACCAGAGGTAGCAAAGCAAAATAAGCGCGGGGTCCCGCACGGCAGCGCGGGTGCAGCGCCCAAACCTCGCGAGATTTGTTGGCTGGGCCAAGTACCACCCACCAAATCTCGCGATACCTAGGCGCCTGAGAGGCTCTCTACCGGTGAGGGTTTGCGGGGAAGATGGAGTATCCCGCGCCGGCCACGGTGCAGGCCGCGGACGGCGGAGCGGCCGGGCCTTACAGCAGCTCGGAGTTGCTGGAGGGCCAGGAGCCGGACGGGGTGCGCTTTGACCGCGAGAGGGCGCGCCGCCTGTGGGAAGCCGTGTCCGGTGCCCAGCCGGTGGGTAGAGAGGAAGGTGAGTCGGGGGCTTTGGAGGCAGAAAGCCCCTTTTCCTCCTCCTCCTTCATCATTCACTACAGCGCAGTTTTTCCCACATTCGAGGACTGTCATCCCTATACTCGTCCTGTCGGAGACCTACAGTCTTTGCCATCCCGGTAAGCCAAGCCGAGTGCCCCTCACCACTCCTGCTTGTGTGACTCCCTTCACTGTCCTTTACAGAGCCAGCTGCTTGATGCTAACCCAGATGTACAAGAACTCTATCTGGGCTTCTCTGCTAACCTTGTCAGGTATCTGGAGGGAAATCAGATTTCTCCAGTGAAACTCAATGATTTCTTGTTTTCCCCTCTATAGTGGAGCACATGATCCAGAAGAACCAATGTCTCTTCACCAACACCCAGTGTAAGGTTTGCTGCGCCTTGCTTATTTCTGAGTCCCAGAAGCTGGCACATTACCAGGTATGCCATCATACTTTTAGAACTGCGTTTCTCTATCTTTGATCTTTCTCCTGGGTTTTTGCAGAGCAAAAAACATGCCAACAAAGTGAAGAGATACCTAGCAATCCATGGAATGGAGACATTAAAGGGGGAAACGAAGAAGCTAGACTCAGATCAGGTAATACAGCTGCCATATTGAGCCCACTTGCTATGATCAGACCTGTGTTCTTTCTTCCAACCAGAAGAGCAGCAGAAGCAAAGACAAGAACCAGTGCTGCCCCATCTGTAACATGACCTTTTCCTCCCCTGTCGTGGCCCAGTCGCACTACCTGGGGAAGACCCACGCAAAGAACTTAAAGCTGAAGCAGCAGTCCACTAAGGTGGAAGGTACTGGTTTTCCTGAGTAGTGCTATAGTGGGTCATTGTTTCTGTTTGAACTCTCTCACTGCAGCTCTGTCAAAACGCCTTACAAATCCTTTCCTTGTGGCCTCCACCTTAGCCTTGCACCAGAATAGAGAGATGATAGACCCAGACAAGTTCTGCAGCCTCTGCCATGCAACTTTCAACGACCCTGTCATGGCTCAACAACATTATGTGGGCAAGAAACACAGAAAACAGGAGACCAAGCTCAAACTAATGGCACGCTATGGGCGGCTGGCGGACCCTGCTGTCACTGACTTTCCAGGTGAGGGGGCCTAGCTCACACCCAGAGCTGGAATTACTAAGATCTTGATTTTGATGTGTTTCAGCTGGAAAGGGCTACCCCTGCAAAACATGTAAGATAGTGCTGAACTCCATAGAACAGTACCAAGCTCATGTCAGCGGCTTCAAACACAAGAACCAGTAAGTAACCATTTTTTGAAATTCTAGGATCCGACCCTCTTCCTTTGTTCCTTCTCAAATACAGGTCACCAAAAACAGTGGCATCATCCCTGGGCCAGATTCCAATGCAAAGGCAACCCATTCAGAAAGACTCAACCACCTTGGAAGACTAGAGGTGATTCTGCCCAGCATCCCATATTGGGCCAGCCATGAGCCAGCTTCCCGTGACTGCTCAGCCCTTGGCTCCCTCTTGCTCGTTGTTCTCACCAGGAAAGTACACGGGCCTGAGGCAGGATTGGGCCACAGACAGCCTCTCATTGGTCCGGGCTAATTCACTCCTGCTGCTCCCCTTTGGCAGGGGTCCTGTAGGTCATGACAGGGGAGGCAAGGGTATTGAGAGACTCGGGGTCTCGCGGGGTGGTAGTTTGGAGGGTGGCTTTCCCCATTTCCCAACCCCTCTGGGCCTTAGGTGCTGAGGCCCCTGCCACCTGTCTTTCCTCTAAAGGTCAGTTTTGGGCCAGTTCTTGCAACTAAAGAGCAGAGATCTCTCTGGGCCCTAGACATTTCCAGCAAAACCTGGAACTTTCATGCCAAACCTGGGGCAGGGCAGGAAACAGAGGAAATGGCTGCAACATGGGAGCTTGGAGCTAATACGACACTCTGCCTTCCCCCAGAAGGTGCAGGCTTTCCTGAGTCTTAGACCAGATATGGCCAGTTGCGCAGGTTTCTGCCAACTGTGAAGTATCCTCCTGGAGCAGTGACACAATCTTGGCGGAGCATTGCTACCCCCGCTGCCCCCTCCACAGTTCCTGAATGGTGCTAAGGATCTGCAGCAGTTGGCAACGAGCTGGGGCTGGGGGCGGCCTCCATGTCCACTGAGATCATAGGACACTCCAATGGGGATGGGACCTTTCCCCTCCTCCATCAGAGGTGCTCTGACCCTAGGTTACACGGGAAAGTGCCCCACATGCAAGTCTCCCTGAGGGTTCTGCCCCTAAAGGCAGACTGCCTCATGCCCGCTAGCTGTGAGGTTCATTGCTACCCTCGGCCCTACTAGCCCTCTCTTCCCCCTTGTGCAGCGGACCACTTGCCCAGTTTGCTGTGGTGCTAGCCTTCCCCATCATCCACCGGGTGATTTCTGGGTCCCAGGGAAAGAAAGAGAGAGCTGATGCAGGTTTCTACAGTGAGGAACAGGCGTTTCCCAGGCCCCACACCCAGATTTCTCTATCTTTGCTGTGTTTTATGGCCTGGGACTGAGTCCACACGGATAGATTTTTCCTTGTAACCTTGAGACGAGAATTCCAAGGAGTGTCACCATCAGAGGCTTCTCTTCATTGTGTCAAAGAAGCCCCTAGCTGCTCTCGTGGCCTCCTTCCCCCACTCCCTATCCCTTCACCTGTGAAATGCCTTTGCTTTGCATATTGTGTGTGGATGTGTGTGTGTGTGTGTGTGTGTTTGTGTGTATGTGTGTGCTTCTGTGTGTGCCTAATGCTCTGTCTCTTGGTCACTGAAGCATCCAAATAAAGAATTTCCCTCATGGGCCAGACTACAACTTAACAGACCTAGGGTTTTGAGCCATATTGCCATTGGATCTAGTATGTCTGTCTTGACCCCTCACCCCCACCCCATTCAGACCTCAGTAGTCCCCAGTAGTCACTTTAGGAGTTGGGACAGAGTCGAGCACCCTGTGAAAGTCTCCCTTGAGTTCAGGTGCCCTGAACTCAGTACAGCCTCATCTTCTCATCCACCACCTTCTCCTGCTTCTCCTGTCACATAGGGCCTCATGAAGGTCTTTAAAGGGTTTAAGCTGGGGATCTGCTTTATGTTTGAGAGAACTGTTCTGGCTGTTATGTAAAGGAGTGCAGGGAGGGGCAGGAAAGGAGACAAGGAGGCCAGTATGGACACTGTGTCCAGTATGGCTTTCCAGGCTAATCACTTAGGGCAGAGACCCAGCCTTATTCATCTCTACTTCCTGATGTCCATAGTGGTGTGTCATGAATTTTTATTGAATGAACAAATGAGGTGTATGAGGAGAGATGGTTTTCTCCTGCTCAGCTCTTACACAGTGATAGGTTTGTTCCATGGGACTTATCATAGGCCTGGTGATTCTTGAAAGAGCATTTTTCATGACTCAAAAATGAGCTGAGAAGGAGTGTTATGGCCAGGTGCGGCGTCATGCACCTATAGTCCCAGCTGCTCAGGAGGCTAAGGCAGAAAGACCATTCAAGCCCAGGAGTTCCAGCCTGAAGTATGCTGTGATCATGCCTGTGAATAACCACTGCACTCCAGCCAGGGCAACATAACAAGACTCTATCTAAAAAAAAAAAAAAATTATAAAAATAAATTTGAAGGCTGGGCGCCGTGGCTCACGCCTGTAATCCAAGCACTTTGAGAGGCCAAGGCAGGTGGATAACCTGAGGTCAGAAGTTCGAGACCAGCCTGGCCAACATGATGGCAAAACCCCGTCCCTATAAAAAATACGAAAATCAGCTGCGCCTGGTGGCACACATCTGTAGTCCCAGCTACTTGGGAGGCTGAGGCAAGAGAATTGCTTGAACCCGGGAGGCGGAGGGTCGCATTGAGCCAAGATCGTGCCACTGCACTCCAGCCTAGGTGACAGAGTGAGACTCCTGTCTCAAAATAAATAAATAATAAATTTTAAAAGAAGGTAGCCAGGTGTGGTGGTGCATTCCTGTAGTCCTGGCTACCTGGAAGGGTGAGGCAGGAGGATCGCTTTAACCATGAGTTCAAGGCAGCAGTGAGCTATGATTATGCCACTGTACTCCAGCCTGGACAACAGAGCAAGACCCTGTCTCTAAAAATAATAATTTTTAAAATTTAAAAAAAGAAAGGAATGTTATGGCCTCAAGAGCTCTTTGTCCATCCTTTACTGTAGACAGCCAGATTTGAGGAAGGGGCCCAGGCAGCCTCAGCTCCCATTCAGTGCCACTCAGCCCCTGCTCCTGGTCAGCTGTGAAAGGCTCTACACAGCCCCAAGGGAGGTTCTCAGCTTCCCATGATCAGACTGCCTCAGCAATTCCCCAGAGTCCTTCTAAGCCACCTAGTATGTCAGATTCAGCCCCATCTACCAAGCAAGGAAATGAAGGGCAGGGGGTGAGTGGGCTATCATACCGTGAGCCTCCGGCCTGCAAGACCACTTTGTAGTCCCTACCAGCTGTGTGGCCAGCCCTGTTGGTAAAGGGACCTAGAGATGAACACTTTCTTGCCCTTAGGGGTTCACACACAGTCAAAGATCATGATGACAATGATAAGAATGCCCAGGATGCAGGAGCTGACTCAGCCAAGGGCATGAAAAAGCTGGAGAGGTTGGAAAGCTAGCATTTCATCTGCATAACAACCTTTGAGCTAAGAGTTAATATTCCATATAGAGAAGGAGGCCAGGCAGGGTGGCTCACATCTGTAATCCCAGCACTTTGGGAGGCCAAGGCGGGTGTATCACTTGCGGCCGGGAGTTTAAGACCATCCTGGCCAACGTGGTGAAATCCCATCTCTACAAAAAATAAAAAATAAAATAAATAAAAACCATGGAGAGAAGGAACAAGGCTGAAAAAGGTATCATGATTTGCCCAA